CCCTTAGCTGCCTTGGCTTTTCTTTTATAATGAGAATCACACCCTGTAATTCTATGTTTATATTTACAGGATTCTATGTCCAATGACACTGAGTGCAAGAAGGGTAGAGACCCAGCATCTTTTACTCACCTCTTTAAACTCTGGCTTATATATATAGCCTGGTGCTTGACAAGTATTCATGATAGGGGTTAAGCTGAGTATACTGTTGAATAAAACCACAATAATTATTGGTCGCAATTCTCTTGAATGTCTTCTCCAGAGCACTAAGTAGTGTAACTTATCAAGTTTCCTTTCTTGCATTGGCTGTTAGGAAGCTCAAAGCCATATCTGCAAACCCTTCATAGCAAGTCTGTAAATCAACAAGAGCATTTATTTTTGATCCTGTTCTCATTTGATGTTCCAAATTTTGTTCTTCAATCTTCTTTTGTTACATGTTATTTCATGCTCTCATAATCTATTGTATATGTCCTTGTAAGACACTTTAAACAACATCCTTGCTTGAATTAAATAAATTGCATAGCCTGTCGAATTTCTGGCCTGCAAAGAAAAAGAATGCCCTTTCCAACATCATGGTATGTCTCCAGAGCAATAAACCACCCTCAGGTTACCTGATTTCTGGTGTCCAAACCCCTTTGGGAATAAGGTTTACATGACTAGGGGTAGTTGAGTGGATGAGAAGCTATTTCCTTCCAATTAGGTGGTTAGGTGGTGGTGGAGGTGGTGTTCTGAAGTCAGCAGACAGAACTACAAAATCTCACAGAACGTGTTTTCCCTGCTCTGACCATGACCTACGGTTACTGGGGAAGGAAACTGCTTCCCCAGGTCAACCCGGCAGCCTCAGTAGGTGAGGGGCACTGGGTAGAATACTTGGGGTGCCAGGGAGGCATTAATGCGAGAGGAGTCAGGTGCTCAGTTTTTATTGGAGTTGGGAGGGCAGCCCCACATCAGGAAGAGAACCTGTTTCTGCAGGATGGTCCGGGGAGAAGGGAGGACTCCACCCAGGCTTGTGTTTGCCCTGCTCTGTGTATTCAGCCAGCAGGCTCTGCACAAGGAAGCAAAGTGCAGGGAGCCAGGCTCCACCGACAGCCAGGCACTGGGCAGCACGCACTGGAGACCCAGGACCCTGTGCAGGAGCAGCTCCGGGTGACACGAGGGGACTGAAGATACTCCCACAGGGGCTCAGCAGGTAACTGCTTTCAGATCCTTTAGGCATGGCTGTTTCTCTCTTCCTCTCTTTCTCTCCATTATAGGAGCAATGGGTAACCAAATGAGTGTTCCCCAAAGAGTTGAAGACCAAGAGAATGAACCAGAAGCAGAGACTTACCAGGTAGTGTAGTAACCATTACAGGGGCATCAGCATTTGTCTCACAATGCCACGTGCTCTGTTTCAGGACAACGCGTCTGCTCTGAACGGGGTTCCAGTGGTGGTGTCGACCCACACAGTTCAGCACTTAGAGGAAGGTCAGTGCTACTCTGGGAAGGGCATCTACCCTTGAATAACCACTGTTTATGTTTGTGTTTACAGTCGACTTGGGAATAAGTGTCAAGACGGATAATGTGGCCACTTCTTCCCCCGAGACAACGGAGATAAGTGCTGTTGCGGATGCCAACGGAAAGAATCTTGGGAAAGAGGCCAAACCCGAGGCACCAGCTGCTAAATCTCGTTTTTTCTTGATGCTCTCTCGGCCTGTACCAGGACGTACCGGAGACCAAGCCGCAGATTCATCCCTTGGATCAGTGAAGCTTGATGTCAGCTCCAATAAAGCTCCAGCGAACAAAGACCCAAGTGAGAGCTGGACACTTCCGGTGGCAGCTGGACCGGGGCAGGACACAGATAAAACCCCAGGGCACGCCCCGGCCCAAGACAAGGTCCTCTCTGCCGCCAGGGATCCCACGCTTCTCCCACCTGAGACAGGGGGAGCAGGAGGAGAAGCTCCCTCCAAGCCCAAGGACTCCAGCTTTTTTGACAAATTCTTCAAGCTGGACAAGGGACAGGAAAAGGTGCCAGGTGACAGCCAACAGGAAGCCAAGAGGGCAGAGCATCAAGACAAGGTGGATGAGGTTCCTGGCTTATCAGGGCAGTCCGATGATGTCCCTGCAGGGAAGGTAAGTGTGCCAAGGTGTATCCACTTGGTTCTAGTGGCAACTGTGACAACTGTTTTGCCCCTAGGACATAGTTGACGGCAAGGAAAAAGAAGGACAAGAACTTGGAACTGCGGATTGCTCTGTCCCTGGGGACCCAGAAGGACTGGAGACTGCAAAGGACGATTCCCAGGCAGCAGCTATAGCAGAGAATAATAATTCCATCATGAGTTTCTTTAAAACTCTGGTAAGCAGTTTTCTCCTCTTTTCCCCTCCACTTTTCTAATATTTGGCTTTCTCAAACTTTTAAGGTTTCACCTAACAAAGCTGAAACAAAAAAGGACCCAGAAGACACGGTAGGTAGTTGGAAGTGTGTATGTATATATTTGTTCTGAGGTTGTGACTGCTGTTGCCCCAAAGGCATCGAAAGCAGAAAGTGTCTGTGATGGACAAGCTGGTCAGAAGACATCCGAGATCCAGGCTAGAGGCACCAAGAAAAAGCACCTGGATAGCCCCAGGCTAGGACTCGCCTTTAGAAAATTCTTTAGGCATAAGGTCTGTATCTTATTAAAGTAGGAGGAAAAACAATGTTTTCCCTCCATTTTTTTTAACTCTTTAGGGTGCTGAAAAGTCACCCACCACTTCAGCTGACCTTAAGTCAGACAAAGCCAACTTTACATCCCAGGAGACCCAAGGGGCTGGCAAGAATTCCAAAGGATGCAACCCATCGGGGCACACACAGTCCGTGACAACCCCTGAACCTGCGAAGGAAGGCACCAAGGAGAAATCAGGACCCACCTCTCTGCCTCTGGGCAAACTGTTTTGGAAAAAGGTAAGTCTGATTTTCAAGCGTTAGAGAGTCGTTAACTCTCACTTTTGTTTTTATCTTCCTTTAGTCAGTTAAAGAGGACTCAGTCCCCACAGGTGCGGAGGAGAATGTAAGTTACACACACCACGGCAGAATCATTCCTCATTTTCTTATTACCTGGCAAAATAATCCAGGTGGTGTGTGAGTCACCAGTAGAGATTATAAAGTCCAAGGAAGTAGAATCAGCCTTACAAACAGTGGACCTCAACGAAGGAGATGCTGCACCTGAACCCACAGAAGCGAAACTCAAAAGAGAAGAAAGCAAACCAAGAACCTCTCTGATGGCGTTTCTCAGACAAATGGTAAGCCCCTTACTTCCAGTATAGGAAACCTAGGCTGAAGGCCATTGTCTGTTTGTTATTTTAGTCAGTGAAAGGGGATGGAGGGATCACCCACTCAGAAGAAATAAATGGGAAAGACTCCAGCTGCCAAGTAAGTGACCTCGAACTCAGTTTGGTGGTGGGCTAAAAATGTACTTTGTTTGAAATTGCTGTAGACATCAGACTCCACAGAAAAGACTATCACACCGCCAGAGCCTGAACCAACAGGAGCACCACAGAAGGGTAAAGAGGGCTCCTCGAAGGACAAGAAGTCAGCAGCCGAGATGAACAAGCAGAAGAGCAACAAGCAGGAAGCCAAAGAACCAGCCCAGTGCACAGAGCAGGCCACGGTGGACACGAACTCACTGCAGAATGGGGACAAGCTCCAAAAGAGACCTGAGAAGCGGCAGCAGTCCCTTGGGGGCTTCTTTAAAGGCCTGGTAGGTGGATTTTTTTTGCCTCTTCTTTCTGGATAGGCTGCCACGTCTTTCTGTTTTTCTCCAGGGACCAAAGCGGATGTTGGATGCTCAAGTGCAAACAGACCCAGTATCCATCGGACCAGTTGGCAAATCCAAGTAAACAAATCAGCACGGTTCCCACCAGGTTCTCCTGCCACCAAGATGTGTTCTCCTTACTCCATCTCCTCCCCAAACACGCTCCATGTATATATTCTTCTGATGGCCAGCAAATGAAATTCTGCCTAGAAATTAAGCCCGAGCTGTTGTATATTGAGGTGTATTATTTACGTCTCTGGTCCAGTCTTTTCTGGCAAATAACAGTAAAGATGGTTTAGCAGGTCACCTAGTTGGGTCAGAAGAGTCGATGATCACCAAGCAGGAAAGGGAGGGAATAGAGGAATGTGTTCGGGTTAAGTGATGAAAATGGCAGTGGTGGCCGGGCGTGGTGGCTCTCGCCTGTAATCTCAGCACTTTGGGAGGCCGAGGCAGGTGGATCACCTGAGGTCAGGAGTTCAAGACTAGCCTGGCCAACATCATGAAACCCCGTCTCTACTAAAAATACAAAAATTAGCCAGGCATGGTGGCACACACCTGTAGTCCCAGCTACTCGGGAGCCCAACGCACGAGAACCGCTTGTACCCAGGAGGTGGAGGTTGCAGTGAGCCGAAGTTGCACCATTGCACTCCACCCTGGGCGACAGAGCAAGATTCTATCAAAAAAAAAAAAAGGCAGTGGCAAGTAAGTTATAGAAGAGAAATGCTGCTAGAAGGAATTAAGCGTTGTAGTAAATGCGTGCTTATCCTCTAAGCTTGAAGAAGGGAGACGAAAATCCATTTGTTTAAATTCACATCTCAAGGAGGGAGAACCCGGGCTGTGTTGGGTGGTTGCCAATTTCCTAGAACGGAATGTGTGGGGTATAGAAAAAGGAATGAATAAGCGTTGTTTTTCAAATAGGGTCCTTGTAAGTTATTGATGAGAGGGAAAAGATTGACTGGGGAGGGCTTAAAATGATTTGGGAAAACAATTGCTTTTGAGGCTCAGTGACAACGGCAAAGATTACAACTTAAAAAAAAAAAATAAATAAAAAATAAAGGAAGTTGCACGGTTATTTTGCAACACAAGGGGGCGGCAAGGTCCCCATTTTTATCCTGTAATACTGTATCCCTAACAAAGATTTGGTCTCTGCTATCTTACATTATTAATGTTTCTCAGATGGCTGAGGGGCTCGCTTCATCTGTTCCGTCTGACACTTATCTCAAGTGTGTCTGTCATTCCTAATGTTCTCAGGATGTGCTCTGATAAAACCCTCCCCATAACCTCAGTTAATAAAAATTTACAGAAGACTTCTCAAATACCTGAGTTGTTTTTAATACCTGTACAAAGGAGTAAATAGGACCCTGAGTCTATTAAAATGTAATTCAAAGTAGCATATGATTGACTGACAGTCATGTAAACTGTATCTTTCTTTTTCTGATTTAATAAAAAATACATTTACTTCTAAAGTATCTTTTAATTTTCAACTTCAAAGCAGTCC